TGCTGGGATTACAGGCGTGAGCCACCGCGCCCGGCCAACGCCACAACTGTTAACAGTGTGCCATAGTTGCTTATCTGCATACACATATGTGCGTGTAATGATTTACTTTTTTGCAGAATGAATTACAGACATCATGACAGGTCACCTTTACCAAAGAGTTCTGCAGTTATTTCTAAAAATAAAGAATATTTTTCTACTTCAGGGTATGTCAAACTGTGGCCCTAGGCCAAATGCAGCCTCCCCGTTTTTTTTTTTGTTGTTGTTTTTTGAGACAGAGTCTCACTCTGTCGCCCAGGCTGGAGTGCAGCGGCGCAATCTCGACTCACTGCAACCTCCGCCTCCCGGATTCAAGCAATTCTCCTGCCTCAGCCTCCTGAGTAGCTGGGATTACAAGCGCCCGCCACTACGCCTGGCTAATTTTTGTATTTTTAGTAGAGACAGGGTTTCACCATGTTGGTCAGGCTGGTCTCAAACTCCTGACCTCGTGATCCACCCGCCTCAGCCTCCCAAAGTGCTGGAATTACAGGCGTGAGCCACCGCGCCCGGCACACCCCTGGTTTTAAAAATAAAGTTTCGAGCCGAGAGTGGTGGCGCCCGTGGTCCCAGCTCCTCGGGAGGCTGAGGCTGGGGGATCCCTGGAGCCCGCGAGGCAAAGGCTGCAGTGAGCCGAGATCGCGCCTTGCACTCCAGCGTGGGTAACAGAGCGAGACCCTGTCTCAGGAAAAAAATACAAGTGGGGTTATAAATAAAATGAGATTAAAAAACAACAGATCTTTGCCTCAGAATCCCGACCCACCGCAGCCCCAGCGAGGCGCAGGCGCAGGCGCAGGCGCGCGCTCGCTGGTTCCGCCCATGCGCACAGGCAGGGAGCGCGCGCCCCCTCTGTAGCCTTCGGCCTCCGGGGGCTGCAGTTGCGCGGCTCGGCCACTGCGCGGCGGTGGCGTGCGCCTGGGCGGTGTCGCGGGCTGTGACGTCACGCCACGCGCCGGGGCCAGGAGGAGGCGGGCGCAGGAGGCGCGTGCTCAGTGTGCTGGGTACCAGGCGACTCCGGGACAGGGGGTCTCGGCCGTCGGCGTCATGGTTTCGCGCGTGCAGCTCCCGCCTGAGATCCAGCTGGCTCAGCGCCTGGCGGGGAATGAGCAGGTGACCCGGGACCGGGCGGTGAGGAAGCTCCGGAAATACATCGTCGCCAGGACTCAGCGGGCCGCAGGTTGGCGGGGGTGTGGGCGGCTGGCGTCTCGGCATTTGGTCCAACCGTTGCTGTTTTGATGCAGGTGGTTTTACGCACGACGAGCTGCTGAAGGTGTGGAAAGGACTGTTTTATTGCATGTGGATGCAGGACAAGCCACTCCTCCAGGTGAGTGGGGGGAGCAGCAGAGCAGGTACAGAGGCTGAGGGCGTTTTTGTTGTTTCCTACACAGGAAGAATTAGGAAGGACTATTTCCCAGCTCGTTCATGCTTTTCAGACCACGGAGGCGCGTGAGTATGCTCTGCTGTAGTTGGGTGCATTTAGTGGTTCTCTTCTGGCTTATTCCTTCTCCAGAGCACCTGTTCCTTCAGGCCTTCTGGCAGACCATGAATCGCGAGTGGACGGGCATTGACAGGCTGCGCCTGGATAAATTCTACATGGTGAGGCAGCCACCAGGGTGCCGGCGGGCGGGTCTGCTAATGCCAACCTCCTTCTGTGTCAAAGCTCATGCGGATGGTCCTGAACGAGTCCTTGAAGGTTCTGAAGATGCAAGGCTGGGAAGAAAGGTGGGTGCGCGGCGGGCCTGCTCTGGGGGGACCTGCCTGTCATGTTTGCTTTTTCTTTCCTCAGACAGATCGAGGAGCTGCTAGAGCTGCTGATGACTGAGATCCTGCACCCCAGCAGCCAGGCCCCCAACGGTGTGAAGAGCCACTTCATCGAGATCTTCCTGGAGGAGCTGACCAAAGTGGGCGCCGAGGAGGTGAGGCTGGGCTCCGACGGGGCGGTGGAGCTAGGAACTGAGCTCCCGCTGGCTTTCCCCGTAGCTTACGGCAGACCAGAACCTGAAGTTCATCGACCCCTTCTGCAGAATTGCTGCCCGGACCAAGGAGTAAGTGGTGGGTGGCCTGATCGGGCCCGACTGCCTGCTCACCGGCCTCTGCTCTGCCCCTCAGTTCCTTGGTTTTGAACAACATCACTCGAGGCATCTTTGAGACGATTGTGGAGCAGGCCCCGCTTGCCATTGAAGACCTCCTGAATGAACTGGACACACAGGATGAGGAGGTGGCGTCGGACAGTGATGAGTCCTCTGAGGGTGGTGAGCGTGGAGACGCGCTGTCCCAGAAGAGGTCTGAGAAGCCGCCCGCAGGTGGGGGTCACACTGCGCCTGGCTTCTCCTCGAGGTAGGGTTCACGGGGTCCCTTTTGTTCCAGGCTCCATCTGCAGGGCTGAACCTGAGGCTGGTGAGGAGCAGGCAGGTGACGACAGGGACAGTGGCGGCCCCGTTCTCCAGGTGGGTTCCCTGGGCTCATGGCTGTGCCCTCACTTGCCTCTGTGACGTCTCTCTTTTGAAACAGTTTGACTACGAGGCAGTTGCTAACAGACTGTTTGAAATGGCCAGCCGCCAGAGCACCCCTTCTCAGAACAGAAAGCGTCTCTACAAAGTGATCCGGAAGTGAGTGTGTGAGGGCGCTGCGTCCTCCCTGCGTGGTAAGTGGGTATCTGTCTTACTCTTTCAGGCTGCAGGACCTGGCAGGAGGTGAGGATCGGCCGGGCACTGACAGTGGCACCGAGAGCCCCCTGACTTCTGCCCTGGTTCTCAGGCATTTTCCCTGAAGATGAGATCCCAGAGAAGGCCTGCAGGCGCCTGCTTGAAGGGAGGCGGCAGAAGAAGACGAAGAAGCAGAAGCGTCTGCTCAGGTTGCAGCAGGAGAGAGGTAGGACTAGGGGGTGTGTTAGTCATGGAGCCCTCTGGCTCATGGGGTCTTGCTGTTTTGTCAGGGAAAGGTGAGAAGGAGCCCCCGAGCCCGGGCATGGAGAGGAAGAGGAGCAGGAGGAGGGGTGTAGGGGCCGACCCCGAGGCGCGGGCAGAGGCTGGTGAGCAGCCAGGCACAGCTGAGCGGGCCCTGCTCCGAGATCAGCCCAGGGGCCGTGGCCAGAGAGGGGCTCGCCAGAGAAGGAGGACACCTCGGCCCCTGACCAGTGCCCGAGCAAAGGCGGCCAATGTCCAGGAGCCGGAGAAGAAGAAGAAACGCAGGGAGTGATGTGGCCGGGCCAAGGACAGGCAGGGAGGGAGGCCAGGCCTCGCTTGCACCGCGGGACGAGGCTGACCGGGCTGTTCTGTAGACTCAGGACCGTGGCTCCAGAACTCCTGTGCCAGGCGGGAGGGAAGGGCGGCACTGGAGAGATGGGCCCATCATTAGGGGCCAGCATCCCAGGAACTGGACCTTTCCCCAGAGCCTCCGCCTGTGGCTGTGATGACCTTGGGCCAGAAGGTCAAACTCCGAAGACTGAAACTCTGCCTGCAGCAGGACTGGCCGCCCCTGCTGTGGGGGGTTCAGAAAATAAAATGCCGCGCAGCCCTTGCCAGGGGAAGTGTCGCTTCAGGTGTGTCCTACGGACGTGTGGGAGGTGGCAGGCGCCAGCCTCCGAGCAGTGTGGTGGTTTATATTCATGTTTGTGGAAAAATCTTGCAAGACATTTCTCCTTTCACAGAACTGCCCAGGTGTTAACAGGGCTGTCTGGACGGGGCTCTTTTGCTTCCCCCTCAATCTGGGGTCTAGAGTTGTGCAAGGAATTCAGCTCCAGTAAGGCCTGGATTGCCCGGGGTGAGCGTGTGTGTGGTGGGAAGACCTGGCTTCCGCGAGAGCCTTGTTCCTGGAGGCAGGAGCGCCCCGCCATCCTGGGTACCCGCGGGTCCGCAGGCTGCGCACCTCTTTCCCTCAGCCAGGTCACCCTCAGCGTCCTCCCTGCCCCTCTCCCCTTCACACCTGCTGGAGCCTGTGAGGGAGGTGGCGGGTCCCCACTGTGGCGACGGAGAGCTGACAGTAGCCCAGGGCTTTCCACCTGCATGGAACAAGGGCCTGTCTGCCGCCAGCGCTGTGGCCACAGCCTGCATAGGTGACAAGGGGCCGCTGCGTTGGGTTTTGCCCGCATCTTCTGTTCCATGGGTGCCCAGCCAGCCAGGCCGTGTGGGATCCAGCGAGAGGCCAGGGCTTGGAGTGGGCCTGGGACCAGGAAGGACCTCTAGGCTGTGGCTGGCCTTGTGCAGACCCTGGACTGCATCCGGTTCCCCAAAGCCCTGCTGCATTCGAGTGTCCCCCAACCCCGGGCAGGTGGCACCTGGTGACACCTCCTTCAGTCCCACTCAGCTGGGCGGCCGGGGCAGGCTTAGGGCACAGTTAGGGGCCAAGGAGAGGGAAGGCCAGGGCCCCTGTTCTAGGGGTTAGGGTTCTTTCCCCAAAGGAACTTAAAAAGACAAGCGTGGCCAGGCACAGTGGCTCACACCTGTAATCCCAGCACTTTGGGAGGCCGAGGTGGCCAGATCACCTGAGGTCAGGAGTTTGAGACCAGACTGACCAACATGGAGAAACCCCATCTCTACTAAAATACAAAATTAGCCAGGCGTGGTGGCACATGCCTGTAATCCCAGCTACTCGGGAGGCTGAGGCAGGAGAATTGCTTGAACCTGGGAGGCAGAGGTTGTGGTGAGCTAAGATCACGCCATTGCACTCCAGCCTGGGCAACGAGAGGGAAACTCTGTTTCAAAAAAAAAAAAAAAAAGACAAGCGTGTCTAACGTAAACTGCCGGTGGC